CTGGCGGGGACAGACGCGGGGCCGGTGAGCCCTCTCCGCCCGGCGCGGCCACCTCCCTGAAGACCCGACAAGGACGGGGGCGGGGGCTCCTCCCGACCAGCGGGCCGGGCGTACCCGGAAAGCAGAGGTCGGGGGGTGTCTGGCTAGCATGCGGCCCCCACCCGCCCCGCTCACTTGAACACGTCGGGGTCGATAGCGCCGCCCGCCGCCTGCGCCAGCTCGTACAGCTCCATCTCCTCGGTGCTCAGCACCTTCTTCCGCCGCAGCGCCAGCTTCTGCCGGGCCGCCTCCAGCCCCGGGGGCGCCGCCGACCCCGGCCCAGGCCCTACGCCCTGCGCCGCCATCCCCGCGGCCCGCGGAAAGGTGCGCTCCGCCCCGCCGCGCCCCCTAGCGGCTGCGCCCACCACCCTCTCCCTGCAGCGTCAACGTCTGGCCTCCCGGGCTGCCCTGGCGGGAGGGGCGGGAGCGCGGGGACGGGGCCGCCTCCGCGGCGTCATTGAAGCCCAACAGTTATTGGGCGCTCACGGTGTGCTGAGCGGCGCTCTAGGAGCCGGGAGTGGCATGGCGGACCGCAGGGGTCCGCTGCTTGGCGATCTGGGCCTCCCTGATAGACTGCATTGGTCGTGCTCGCTTAGGTGGCAGCACCCAGCCCAGTGCCAGGCATACATTGGGCGCTCGGTAAATGCCTCTTTCAAGAAAGCGTGCAATTTTCTGGTCCGCACCGGTGCACCACTAGGGGTCGCTTTTCGGGGCGGGCGGGGGGAAGGGGGGGGCACTAATCAACAATACTGCTTACGCGCACGCGGATTCCTTGCTGGGGAGAAAGTACCTTGGGGCGCCGGAGGCCGCCACAACGCAGGCGCATTCAGCTAAGGACCACTCCCTCCCCCGCACTCCTGCCTCGCCATTTCTCTTCCCCGCCCGGCCGGCCTTCGCTTTGCGCACGCGCCTTTTGAGGTAACGGCCCAAAGAGGTGGAAGCGCTTTTCCCGCCCGGCCGCGGGGCGTGGCTCTGCGCGCAGCTTGATGACGACTTTCGGCGCCGTGGCGGAATGGCGGCTTCCATCTCTGAGGCGAGCGACGCTATGGATCCCACAGGTGAGTGGCGCGGGATGCGCGCCTGAGACGGTCCGGCGCCCTGGGGGCTTCCCCGAGCCCCTGCGGAGGCCATCTCCGTTCCTCCGCGAGCCCCAGGACTCGGGCCGGCCAGCCGGCTCTGCCCAGGCAGGGCAGGCTGGGGAGTGGAGGGCCCCGGTTGAGTCTTCTGCCACCCCTCTGGGCCATGCCTTTGTGCCACCTTCCCGCGCGGCTCGTACACTCTGTCCCGGTCCGGTAGGTGTTCGCTGAAGGTTAACCTTCGTTGAGATGTTGAGATTTTGTCTTTGTTTTTCCACAGTGGTTTGCTAAGAAGGCCATTTTCAACTCTCCACTGGAGGCTGCTATGGCGTTCCCTCACCTGCAGCAGCCCAGCTTTCTACTGGTAAATATCAACTGCTTGCATGAGTGTCAGTGTCGTGACTTTTTCGCTTTGTTCTGTCTTCTAGGCTAGCCTGAAAGCTGACTCTATAAATAAGCCCTTTGCACAGCAGTGCCAAGACTTGGTTAAAGTCATTGAGGACTTTCCAGCAAAGGTATAGCTCTGCTAACGTCTCTCTTTGGAGCACCTGCACGCGGCTTCACCACACATTGTTTCAGGAGCTGCACACCATCTTCCCATGGCTGGTAGAAAGCATTTTTGGCAGCCTAGATGGTGTCCTCGTTGGCTGGAACCTCCGCTGCTTACAGGGGCGCGTGAATCCTGTGGAGTACAGCATCGTGATGGAATTTCTCGACCCTGGGTAGGTAGGTTGGTCACCGGAGAGAGGCTGGGGTTTTTGTTTGTTTGTTCAATTTCGTGTTCAGTGGCCCAATGATGAAGTTGGTTTATAAGCTTCAAGCTGAAGACTATAAGTTCGACTTTCCTGTCTCCTACTTGCCTGTAAGTAAACCACAGTGGCGAGAGTGGTGCTCCTGCCCACAAGCCTCACTGCCTCTCTCTGCAGGGTCCTGTGAAGGCGTCCATCCAGGAGTGCATCCTCCCTGACAGTCCTCTGTACCACAACAAGGTCCAGTTCACCCCTACTGGGGGCCTTGGTCTGAACTTGGCCCTGAGTATCCTTTGGTGGCCCTGAGGTAGGGAGGCTCCCTGCATGTTTGCCCCTGACGCTGCTCTCAGATCCGTTCGAGTATTACATATTCTTCTTTGCCTTGAGCCTCATCACTCAGAAGGTAAGGAAGGGATGCCTTTTGCTGGGAGAGGTAGCCCATGCTAACAACTAGCTTGGTTTTCCAGCCACTTCCTGTGTCCCTCCACGTCCGTACTTCAGACTGTGCCTATTTCATCCTGGTGGACAGGTACCTGTCATGGTTCCTGCCCACCGAAGGCAGTGTGCCCCCACCACTCTCCTCCAGCCCAGGGGGGACCAGCCCCTCACCACCTCCCAGGTAAGGCTGCCCTTTGTTAAGACCTGGCCCTTGTAACTCGGGCCTGTTTCTGTGTCTCCCTCAGGACACCAGCCATACCCTTTGCTTCCTATGGCCTCCACCACACTAGCCTCCTAAAGCGACACATCTCTCATCAGACGTCTGTGAATGCAGACCCCGCCTCCCACGAGATCTGGAGGTCAGAAACTCTGCTCCAGGTGAGAGTTGAGCTGGTCAAAAGAAACTGTTCGAATGGTTTGACTAGCTAATGCTTTTTTGCAGGTTTTTGTTGAAATGTGGCTTCATCACTATTCCTTGGAGATGTATCAAAAAATGCAGTCCCCTCATGCCAAGGTATGTTTTCAGTTTTTCTTCCCACCTCCTGCCTCTTCCGGCATCTCTCTGTTTCTTATCTCAGCTGGAGGTTCTGCACTACCGACTCAGTGTCTCCAGCGCCCTCTACAGCCCCGCCCAACCCAGCCTCCAGGCCCTCCACGCCTACCAAGTACTGGCTCATTCGTTCCCTTCCTCCTGCCCTCCCAGGCCCTCACCCCTCCTTCTCCACCCAGGAGTCGTTCACGCCTACTGAGGAGCATGTGTTGGTGGTGCGCCTGCTGCTGAAGCACCTGCACGCCTTTGCCAACAGCCTGAAGCCAGAGCAGGCCTCACCCTCCGCCCACTCCCACGCCACCAGCCCCCTGGAGGAGTTCAAACGGTGGGTGGCCCTTGCGGCTTCCCACCACTGCCAAGCAGCAGGTGACCCTCCCCATCCCCTGCAGGGCTGCTGTCCCGAGGTTCGTCCAGCAGAAACTCTACCTCTTCTTGCAGCATTGCTTTGGCCACTGGCCCCTGGACGCATCGTTCAGAGCTGTGAGTGTTGGCCCCGTCACACGTGTGCCTGTCACGGAGCCCTTAGCACACACCTCCCCCACAGGTCCTGGAGATGTGGCTGAGCTACCTGCAGCCGTGGCGGTACGCGCCTGACAAGCAGGCTCCGGGCAGCGACTCCCAGCCCCGGTGTGTGTCGGAGAAATGGTGAGCCTCAGCTCCTCTCACAGACATGCCACGGCTGGCCCCAACCTGCCACCTCGGTCCCCAGGGCACCCTTTGTCCAGGAGAACCTGCTGATGTACACCAAGTTGTTTGTGGGCTTTCTGAACCGCGCGCTCCGCACAGACCTGGTCAGCCCCAAGCACGCGCTCATGGTGTTCCGAGTGGCCAAAGTCTTTGCCCAGCCCAACCTGGCTGAGATGATTCAGAAAGGTAAGTCCTCAGCCTGGGCCAGCCCGGTATACAGTGGGTGCCAGGTTCGTCTCCTGCCTTCTAGGTGAGCAGCTATTCCTGGAGCCAGAGCTGGTCATCCCCCACCGCCAGCACCGACTCTTCACGGCCCCCACATTCACTGGGAGCTTCCTGTCACCCTGGCCACCAGCGGTCACTGATGCCTCCTTCAAGGTGAAGAGCCACGTCTACAGCCTGGAGGGCCAGGACTGCAAGTACACCCCGATGTTTGGGCCCGAGGCCCGCACCCTGGTGAGTGGTTCGGCGGTGCCTGTCCTCAGGGCCTGCTGGTGACCTGCCCGCGCCTCCCTTGCAGGTCCTGCGCCTCGCTCAGCTCATCACACAGGCCAAACACACAGCCAAGTCCATCTCCGACCAGTGTGCGGAGAGCCCGGCTGGCCACTCCTTCCTCTCATGGCTGGGCTTTAGCTCCATGGACACCAATGGCTCCTACACAGCCAACGACCTGGACGAGATGGGGCAAGACAGTGTCCGGAAGACAGATGAATACCTGGAGAAGGCCCTGGAGTACCTGCGCCAGATATTCCGGGTACGAGCTATGGGGCCTGCCCCACCGCCATCATGCTGAGGGCAGTGGCATTTCTCTCTGGCAGCTCAGCGAAGCGCAGCTCAGGCAGTTCACACTCGCCTTGGGCACCACCCAGGATGAGAATGGAAAAAAGCAACTCCCCGACTGCATCGTGGGTGAGGACGGACTCATCCTTACGCCCCTGGGGCGGTACCAGGTGAGAGGCCCGTGTCTCAGAGGCGCACAGGCTTCTGACCCATCCCCATGGCCTGGCTTTCTAGATCATCAATGGGCTGCGAAGGTTTGAAATTGAGTACCAGGGGGACCCGGAGCTGCAGCCCATCCGGAGCTATGAGATCGCCAGCTTGGTCCGCACACTCTTTAGGCTGTCGTCTGCCATCAACCACAGAGTGAGTGGGCAGGAGGGCTGGCCTGGCGTCTTCCCACATCCCCGTGCCTCTGTCTGTGCTTCAGTTTGCAGGACAGATGGCGGCTCTGTGTTCCCGGGATGACTTCCTCGGCAGCTTCTGTCGCTACCACCTCACAGAACCTGGGCTGGCCAGCAGGCACCTGCTGAGCCCTGTGGGGCGGAGGCAGGTGGCCGGCCACACCCGCGGCCCCAGGCTCAGCCTGCGCTTCCTGGGCAGTTACCGGACGCTGGTCTCGCTGCTGCTGGCCTTCTTCGTGGCCTCTCTGTTCTGCGTCGGGCCCCTCCCATGCACGCTGCTGCTCACCCTGGGCTATGTCCTCTACGCCTCTGCCATGACACTGCTGACCGAGCGGGGGAAGCTGCACCAGCCCTGAAGGTGTCAGCTGCCTTCAGAGCAGGCTGGAGGGATTTGCCACACAGCCCCACCCTTGGGCTGAGAGGACCTGGGAAGCCCCTCCAGGAGGGAACACGGTCATCCTCGGGCTTCTGGAGCGGGGTTCCTGCAGCCGCAGAGGCATCTGGAGGAAACGCAACCAAGAAAGGAAGGCAGGTGGGCCCCAGCAAAGGAGTAGCTGCCAGGGCTCAACAGCTACGCTCTGTGACAGCGCAGAGCTCAGCGGCGGCCTTTCCCTCCCTCCGCCAAGGACTCACGGCCAAGCCAGCTCTCGGGGCCTTTTTTCCACTGCCCATTTGGCTACTCTGCTGCACCAAGCTTGGGAGCCAGCCTGCCAACAGCCACCTGGGCCTGGCCTCCCCACTGGCTGGCCTTGAGGTTGGCAGAGTGGGTTGTGGCGCTTCCTCTCTCTGTGTGGGACCAGGACAGTGGCTTAAGTCTCCACTCCAGGAAAGAATCAAAGTTTCTAGAGTTGTGAGAAAACCAGAGAGTGGCTGTCCTGATTCTTCACTGTGAGGGGCGTTCTTCATGTTCTCCCAGCTGTTCCAAGACTGGGCCGTAGAATTCCATGTTTCAGGAGCCTAAGACCCTCCCAGAGCCCAGGGGCTTCACCGCAGACCCCAAGCCATTGAGCACATCACCCAAAGCAGTGGCCAACATCGCGGACCCCTGTGCCTTGTCACAGATGGGTGCTGGTCCTCAGGCGTTGGGGACACTGCTGGGTCGATGGGGTCGGATTCTGCCAGTTTCTGCTCTGCAGCCAAAGATGGTCAGAAGCATTGTCACTTCAGTAACATCAAGTGCTCAAAGACATGGCAACCGTTCAGTGGTACTTAAGTATTCAAAATATACAACTACAGATTCTCTGACAGAAACCAGCACGGGGTCTTCACCTTCATTCACCCCACAGGCGACATGCGAGGGAGAACAGCATCTCAGTGGTGATTTCCAAACCAAGCCTTTGTTTTCGGTGTGGGGTTTTGGGGGTTTGCTTTAATGTTTTTGAAATTGTAAATGTTGGGCTTTGTATTTTGATGTAAACTGAGCATAATGGCATTTTAGGGCCTGTGACCAAAAATGAAGCTTGTAACGACCATGGATCTGAATAAACATGTCCTTGCTTCTGAGTCTTCTGGCACCTGGGCTCAGTCTCTAGGAGGTTCACCTGTACAGAG